TAGTTTTCCAATTCTACGGTCTTCAAAAAAAGGTTTGCTCTTGAGCTGCGCCTAAACTGAGAAGCGGGAAAGGCTAGCCCCGCTAAAGGCGGACGAGTGGCAGAAGCGGAAACCCAGTTAAGAGAAGGGACTGCCCTGGAGAGCACAGAAAGCGAAGGTTAGCGGGGGAAAGCGGCGCCCCTCCGAGGAAACCGACACCGCCCCGCCACGCCAAGGCAATGGGCGCCACCACGCAGCGCCGGGAACGCGCGCCGACGCCCCGCGCTCCGCCGGCGTCCGCCCGTCCCCGCGCGCCCCCTCGCACCCCACGCGCGGGAGGCGGGGCCGGCGGGGGCGCGCGCGGGGCCGCGGGTAGGGGGGCGGGGCGGCAGAGCTCGGCGGCTGGGACTGGAGGACAGCGGTGGCGGAGGCGACTAGCGGCGGCGGGAGCGGCGCCGAGAGGCCGTGCGGGACGCGGGCGCCAGGACCGGCCGAACGCAGAGGTAACGCAGGACCGAACAGGCGGCCGGGGAGTGGGCGCGGGCTCGCTGGGCCCCGAAGGCGAGTGGCGGAGGCCGCTCGCCCGGGGCGCCGACGCCGCTCCCAGAGAGGAGGGGGCGGGGCGCCCGGGTCCCCGGAGGTGGCGCCTTTTGTCTGCCTTACCCGGCCGCTCCGCCCCGCTCCCTTCCTCTCTCCTGCGACCTAGCCCCCTGCCCTTTTGGTGGACTCCTCCTCAGGGGCCCTCCGGCGCGCGCGCTCCCGCCCTTGTTTTGTTTGGATTTGGGGGAGGAGGGGGAGCTCTTCTCTGGCCGTGCGACCCTGCGTCCCAGCGCGCCTGCGTCGGCGTCCTCTGCCCGCCCCGATTGGCTGAGGGCTGCGCATGCTCCGAGGCCCGCCGCGGTCCGGCGTCCGCCCGCGCCCTCCCCTCACCCCACTCCCTCAGCGGTTTTCGGAGCCGGTTCGAAAGATGCCGGCGGCGGTGACTGGCTGCGGCGGGCCCGCCCCCCGGGTTCTCCGCCCCCGCCGCCGCCATTACGGAGCTCCCAGTGGTGAGTGTGCGGAGCGCCGAGGCTCGCGTTCCGCCGCTGCTTCCGTCGCCGGGGCGGGCGCCGCGGTGTCCCTGCCGAGCGTGAGCCCCGAACTGTCACCGCGCCGAGCCCCAGCCTCATCCGTCGGTGTCCGCGGTCCGAGCTTTCCCCGCCTCGCTGGCGGCCCGCGCTCTCCCCCGCCGTGCGCGTTCGCCGCTGTGGCCTGTAGCTACCTCGCCTCGCTGCTTTGTCTCCGCTGCTCTTGCCGTCCTTCCCGCGGCCTTCTGCGGGCGGGGCTGTCGGCTGTCGCTTTGCTGCTCCGCGACGGCGGCCTTGAGTCTCGCTCCCCCGGTGGGAAACGTAGAACTGGTTACTCGCCACCTTAGGCGGTGGGGTTTGAATGAGAGCGGTGCCTCGGTAGGTCGTCAGAAAGTTACAGTCGCCCATCTGAGCGTTTGTAAGAGATGGAGGCAGGAGTGGTGAGGTGAGAGCCCCAGATCTGAGGGTTGGTACTGCAATCTTCACACCAGGTCTTTTCTGTGCTTTAGGTTGATTCTTCACCACACTGAAACCATTAGGAAAAATCCTTGTGGTTAACAGCAGAGGCTTCAGAGTGTAACCTGTACTCGGGCCTAGAAATTATTTAAAATGGCGACTGATACGTCTCAAGGTGAACTCGTCCATCCTAAGGCACTCCCACTTATAGTAGGAGCTCAGCTGATCCACGCGGACAAGTTAGGTGAGGTAGGGGCTGACACATTCTTGAAGCTCACTCTGCATGTTTGATTATGGCCATCTCTTTTCTTAGAAGGTAGAAGATAGCACCATGCCGATTCGTCGAACTGTGAATTCTACCCGGGAAACTCCTCCCAAAAGCAAGCTTGCTGAAGGGGAGGAAGAAAAGCCAGGTAAAGTAAAATGGTGACACAGCTTAAAACATGCTTATGCAATTCTGCTCACCTGATTTTTTAGAACCAGACATAAGTTCAGAGGAATCTGTCTCCACTGTAGAAGAACAAGAGAATGAAACTCCACCTGCTACTTCGAGTGAGGCAGAGCAGCCAAAGGGGGAACCTGAGAATGAAGAGAAGGAAGAAAATAAGTCTTCTGAGGAAACCAAAAAGGAGTAAGGAGTTATGTCTTCTTGCTATTTATATTATCTTCTATAATAACAATTCTTTGTTTTAAAGTGAGAAAGATCAGTCTAAAGAAAAGGAGAAGAAAGTGAAAAAAACAATTCCTTCCTGGGCTACCCTTTCTGCCAGCCAGCTAGCCAGGGCCCAGAAACAAACACCGATGGCTTCTTCCCCACGTCCCAAGATGGATGCAATCTTAACTGAGGCCATTAAGGCAAGTTTTTATTTCAAGCAATTCATCTTAGAAAAAAACAACTAGTTTAATAAATCTTTTCTAGGCATGCTTCCAGAAGAGTGGTGCATCAGTGGTTGCTATTCGAAAATACATCATCCATAAGTATCCTTCTCTGGAGCTGGAGAGAAGGGGTTATCTCCTTAAACAAGCACTGAAAAGAGAATTAAATAGAGGAGTCATCAAACAGGTATTACACAATTGTTAGTAGTAAGATCATTTATACTAGAATAACAAAAATTAATTTACTTTAGGTTAAAGGAAAAGGTGCTTCTGGAAGTTTTGTTGTGGTTCAGAAATCAAGAAAAACACCTCAGAAATCCAGAAACAGAAAGGTAAGACATCTATACCACAGTTTGAGTGCTGTAATGATCATAATTTTTGATAATTACTTTTCAGAATAGGAGCTCTGCAGTGGATCCAGAACCACAAGTAAAATTGGAGGATGTCCTCCCACTGGCCTTTACTCGCCTTTGTGAACCTAAAGAAGCTTCCTACAGTCTCATCAGGAAATATGTGTCTCAGTATTATCCTAAGCTTAGAGTGGACATCAGGTATGAGCCATTGGCCTGGCCTTTAAAACATGTATCACTATTTTTTTTTTGTTTTTCTTTGCAGGCCTCAGCTGTTGAAGAACGCTCTGCAGAGAGCAGTAGAGAGGGGCCAGTTAGAACAGATAACTGGCAAAGGTGCTTCGGGGACATTCCAGGTTAGAGATCAGAGGCCTGGTTGTGGAGAAGTTTGATGCTTTTCTCTTCCTCCTTGGAAAACAGCTGAAGAAATCAGGGGAGAAACCCCTGCTTGGTGGAAGCCTGATGGAATATGCAATCTTGTCTGCCATTGCTGCCATGAATGAGCCGAAGACCTGCTCTACCACTGCTCTGAAGAAGTATGTCCTAGAGAATCACCCAGGAACCAATTCTAACTATCAAAGTAAGACTCGGTTGTGTATATTTAACTGGGATGATAACTTTCATTTCTGAATTTTTTTTTTCAGTGCATTTGCTGAAAAAAACCCTGCAGAAATGCGAAAAGAATGGGTGGATGGAACAGATCTCTGGGAAAGGGTTCAGTGGCACCTTCCAGCTCTGTTTTCCCTATTATCCCAGGTAAGTACTTAGCCTATAATAGATCACTGTAACTTGTGTTTTAATCTAATTTTTCCCCGTATAGCCCAGGAGTTCTGTTTCCGAAGAAAGAGCCAGATGATTCTAGAGATGAGGATGAAGATGAAGATGAGTCATCAGAAGAAGACTCTGAGGATGAAGAGCCGCCACCTAAGAGAAGGTGTGGACATGTGAAAACCCCTTGTGGGGAGGAAATGACGGCCTTTGCTCTTTGGTTCTCACAGGTTGCAGAAGAAAACCCCAGCCAAGTCCCCAGGGAAGGCCGCATCTGTGAAGCAGAGAGGGTCCAAACCTGCACCTAAAGTCTCAGCTGCCCAGCGGGGGAAAGCTAGGCCCTTGCCTAAGAAAGCACCTCCTAAGGCCAAAACGCCTGCCAAGAAGACCAGACCCTCATCCACAGTCATCAAGAAACCTAGTGGTGGCTCCTCAAAGAAGCCTGCAACCAGTGCAAGAAAGGAAGTAAAATTGCCGGGCAAGGGCAAATCCACCATGAAGAAGTCTTTCAGAGTGAAAAAGTAAATTTTATAGGAAAAAAGGGTATCATGATGAAATTCAAAATCTTATTTTCTAAGGTCAGTGTGCATTTGTTTAGTTTTGATGCTTTTCAAATTACATTATTTTCCTCCCCTATGAACATTGTGGGGAGGGACTCTAAATAAACCAGTTTAGGCATTTGCTAGCTTTAGGTGCTTTTATTGGTGCCTGCCCTTTTCCTTGTTCATTTTAATTTCTGCAATAATCCTGGACTTTCCTAAACTATGTAATGTATACTTGTCCTTTTTCTCTGCCTCCCCCAACCCCCTGTTGTTTTTATGGTCAGCTTTGCCTTTTTTTTTTCTTCCAATTTTATCTAAACAGTTGCAGAGATTTTTATATTTGTAGAAAGCATCAAGAACGGTATGCCAGTCAGGTCCTGGAAGTAAAATGGAGGCACAATATAGCACTGACTGAGTTGTAAAGCCTCCTGCCTGGAGACTTCAGTTATAGCTGTAATAATTAATCTTATTTATAAAAGCCACTCCACTAACCTTTTCTCTCCAACTGTAAACACAGAGACAGCTTTGGGAATAAGCCAAAAACAGGGTGATCTCATTAGATTTTGAAGATATATGACTCCTTTGGGCTACATTTCATATTGATCAATTTCTAGGTATTTTTCACTGGCCCAAAGTATTGCATTCCCTTAACAGCAAGCACAAGTTCTCTATATCACTTGTTTTTTGTTGTTGTTGTTGTTGTCGTCGTTGTTTTGAGACGGAGTCTTGCTCAGGTGCCCCGGAGTGCAGTGGTGCAATCTCAGCTCACTGCAACCTCCACCTCCTGGGTTCAAGCAATTCTCCTGCTTCAGCCTCCCGAGTAGCTGGGATTACAGGTGTGTACCACCACGCCTGGCAATTTTTTTGTATTTTTAGTAGAGATGGGGTTTCGCCGTGTTGGTCAGGCTGGTCTCGAACTCCTGACCTCAGGTGATCCGCCTGCCTCGGCCTCCCAAAGTGCTGGGATTACAGGAGTGAGCCACTGTGCCTGGCCTATCCCACTTGGTTTTTGACTGAAGGGGAAGTGTAGAAATATATTGATTTGTGATTTCTGGTGTCACCTGTGTTACCAAAAATCAAAACAAATCTTTTTTATTTTTTATTATTATTATTATTTTTGAGACAGAGTCTCGCTCTGTCGCCCAGTGTGGAGTGCAGTGGTGTGATCTTGGCTCACTGCAAACTCCGCCTCCCAGGTTCAAGCGATTCTCCCACCTCAGCCTCCTGAGTTGGGTCCTACAGGCGCACACGACCACGCCCAGCTAATTTTTTGTATTTTTAGTAGAGTTGGGGTTTCACCATGTTAGCCAGGATGGTCTCGATCTCCTGACCTCGTGATCCACTCACCTCAGCCTCCCAAAATCCTGGGGTTACAGATGTGAGCTACCACTCACGGCCCAAATCTTCTTGATCATATGTTTAAATATATTTTTTAATATTTGGAGCATGAGTTGTCACTTCTTGTTTGCCTTTTTTATAAGGAAATGTTGGAGAGTTACATCATTGCTAATGTAGAAATGTTAAGTGGAAAAATATACAGTTTGGTAAAATAAACTAGATTCTACATTTATTTGTGGGTTTTTTTCCCCTCCTTTCTTTCCACAGCACTTTTGATATCAAGCAAGTGGCTTCCTTTTTGAGATATTAAAAAAAAAAAGAAAAGGAAAAAAGTAAATGAAGCCCAACTACCTAACCCTTTCTTATTTGTATTTGTTTTAGTATTGTGAAGTTGTGTTAAATAGTACTAGCTAGAAATACAAATTTCTGGTTATCATTTCTCTTCCCTGTGGCACTTGACATTTTAATTGTCTTAAAGTTTTTGAAGTACATCTTCTGGCCCCTTGAGTACTGCCAGAGGCAAAAGATGTTTGTTTCTTATTCATTCCACTTTTGTCTCCTGGGATCCCTTCTGTAGCCTAAAGTATGGCTGGGAAATGGACTTGAGAAGATTGGCTTGAATTAGATCATAATCATGTGTGATCCCATCATGAATTCATTGGAATTTGTGTTGCATGTAAGGCAATCTTTCCTGTTGTAAATCTTCCTTTTTTAATGTACATATATTTTGAAAAATATGAATAAACATGAAATTTTAAAAGCTGCTGAACCGTAGCTTATATTTAAAGGTTTTGAGTATAGTATATCCTCAGAAGTAGCTAAGTGTCGCCCTCACTTTAAGTCTTTTCTACTCCTTGAAATGAACACCATCATTTTCCTTTTTAAATACAAGCTCCAGTTCATGTGTTTTGGAATTCTTATAGAGGGTAAACGATGTTTCCAGATACATTGAATGCTAATTACTTAATGAATCAAAGGTTTAAAAAATCATTTTGTATTTTATTAAAGACTGCTTCCAAGATCATAGAGTACAATCATGTTCAATAAATGTTCAATATTCAGATAAGTCCTTGGACTAGAAAAAATTACAGTACTGCAAAAGATAACAGATAAATCCTAGACATCAAATTCTAGAAGTAATTGTAGTAATTACTCCTGTGCTCTCTAGCAAGTAATGATTCTTAATAGTATGGATGTTAGGTACCTGTGCTCAGAATTCTGTACTCTTCTGGAATCAAAAGTTGGGAGATTTTGGTTGGTTTCTTTGCTTTATGATACTGCTTTTAAAGAGACTTACTGAATAATCACCTGGTGGCTGTATTGCACACCAGGCACTTAAGCACAGGCTGAGAAGTTTAGATCATTTAAAGTTTCTTCCAACTCTAACGTTCTGTTAACTATAAGGACAGTTTGTTTCAGTGTGATGTAAAGGGAAAAGACAGGAAGGTCATCGCACTCTTCCACGAACATCCACAACTGTCAAAGACATACGCCTTACTTACATTGAGATAAAAGAATGTTTGATTTTTCCCTTCCAGGCATTCCAAAGGAGCAGAACACATTTATAATTTTTACTTCCATGTTCAGAAAGGGGAACAACAAACCCCAGAGGTAATCCCAGAAATCTCTAGCATGGATCAATAGCTTCAGTACTCTGTTGGTGGCTTAGTGACCTCATTTACAGTGTTTCATACACTCTGAAACTACCTACAAGCTACCTTTGATAAATGAGTCTCAGAAAGTGCTGGGAGAGAGATTGTTGGCTTCTTAACCTACAAAATGAGGAAGGAAAGATACTATTGTTGAGAAATGTGGAGACCTTTCCTTAGCACTATGACAGAAGCATTCATTGCACATGGATTCTGACTATGCATCCACATGGACTTAATTAAAGGAAACCTGGTCCTGTATAAATCTTAGGAAACAGGTGTATGTTTTAATCATGTCTTTTGGGTATAATTAACAGGAAAATGACATGAAAACAAAACTAAACAATCTGCTAACACCTTTTGACATTTGTTTTTTCATCATTGCTGTTTTTCCAAATTTTGTTAGCCCTTGTCAAGGTTTGCTAACCAATTCTTAATTAATACTTACTTTAAAGAGCCTGTGAAATTATTCTCTCTCAGGCTGTGACCCTCTTGCCATCTTGATACGTCATGAGAACGAAACTCACCAGCCATGTTCATTAAATACTGCATTTAACTAAGAGAAACTTTAAAAATTTGGGATTATAGTTAAGGTCTCCTATCTTTGGAACCTGATTAATTTATCTTTCTTTGGATTAAGCAAAAATTCTAATTTTAGCTATGAAAGAAAAGAAATTCTATTCTTAATTGGAAAAGACCATTAAACTGTTTCCCCAGAGGTTCTGGTTGACATTACTTTCTAGCATGTAGATTTTGCTTTTGCATTTTCATGGTGGAACAGATGGTCACTCACTTCTGCAGAGCCAAAGCCAAGGAAGCAGAACTGTTGAAGTTTTGGCTTAGGAACCACTTGACAAAGATTTGTTTAGAAGCCATTACAGATGGTTAAACAGTACCCCTAATCAGCTGCATTATTTTCTTAAGAAATTAATCTCTACCGTCTTTATAACTATATTCTTTTACTTATTATTTTTTTGAGATGGAGTTTGCTGTGTCACTAAGGCTGCAGCGCAGTGGTGTGATCTTGGCTCACTGCAGCTTTGAACTCGTGTGCTCAAGCAGTTCTCCCCACCTCAGCCTCCCAAGTAGCCAGGACTACAGGCAAGCTAATAAATGCCTGGCTAATTTATCTTTTCTAGAGATGGGGCCTCACTGTGTTGCCCAGGCTGGTCTTGAACTCGTGGCCTCACGTGATCTTCCCACCTGGGCTTTCCAAAGTGCCAGGATTACAGGCGTGAGTCGCCATACCTGGCCCTATTCTTTCTTCTGTTCTTTTCCACAAGACTGTTAACTTCAGTGGCTTTTTTCCTGTTGGAAAACTTTCTACCTTTGATGATTTAATTTTATCAGCTTTTTAACTGTTTTAACTGTTCTTAATTCTGTCTTGTCAACCACTGGTATGTCAAAGGAGGCCTCAAAAGGCTGAAGCGATTTTCCTCAAAAATTACAACTCTTTTTTTTCCTGATATTGTATATAATGTATAATTAACACTGTTCACTATTAAATCTTTGCTTAGCAAAAGAGAACTCTGTGGTGCCTAGAGTATGTCTCATAAAGT